CCTGGGAGGAACTATCTTTAAATAAGTGTCGTCCTGTAATGCACTACGGCCGTCTGTGGGTTACCACATTAAGGATAGTTGTCAGTGGCCTCCATGCCTTTCGGTAAGTTGTTTTTTTTTTTTTTTTTGAGACAGAGTCTCATTCGTCGTCGAGGCTGGAGTGCAGTGGCACTGTGTCGGCTCACTGCAACCTCTGTCTTTCCTGGGTTCAAGCAATTCTCCTGCCTCAGCCTCCTGCATAGCTGGGATTGCAGGCATCCACCACCGCACCCGGCTAATTTTTTGTATTTTTAGTAGAGACAGGGTTTCACCATGTTAACCAGGATGATCTCCTGACCTCCTGAACTGCCCGCCTCGGCCTCCCAAAGTGCTGGGATTACAGGCGTGGTGAGCTGCCACGCCGGGCGTACTCTGGCTTTTAAAAGAATGGGGCACATTGCTTTTTCTTGACTACTTCTATCTCTCCTTTTCTCTCTCTCTCTAACTCTGTCTCTCTCTCTCTCTGGCTCTCTCTGTCTCTTTGACTCTGTCTCTCTCTGTCTGTCTCTGTCTCACTCTCTAACTCTGTCTCTCTCTCTGACTCTGTCTCTGCCTGTCTCTCTCTCTCTTTGACTCTCTCTCTCTCTCTGACTTCCTCTGTTCCCTCTGTCAGTCTTTCTCTCTCTTTGACTCTGTCTCTCTGACTCTGTCTCTCTCTCTCTCTGACTCTCTCTCTCTCTCTGACTTTCTCTGTTCCTTCTGTCAGTCTTTCTCTTTCCTCTAAGATTTTTTTCCCTTTCTCTTAGAATCTCTTCTACAGGCTTATTTTTCTAGTTCTTTCTTTTGTAATTTGTGGTTAATATCTGGCCAACTGTTAGTGACAAATTCCTTGCCCAAGAGGATCCTCGACACCTCGACCAGCATATTTTCTCATTTGTTCTTTTAATCTGTCTAAAAATTATGTCGCAGGCCCTTTATCTTTTCCTTGCTGTATGTTAAATATTCGGGTAAGATTCTGGGTTCCGGGCATGGATTCTTTAATCCCCTTCATGATTAACTCCCCAAGGTCCTGCATATTTTCTCAATGGGCCACCGCGCCCGGCCAGAAGATTTTTATGGTAAAATTTTGTGATGGGAAAACTCATCCCGGAAAATGTTGAGACCTGATGCTGAGTCCTCAGCAGCTCAGAGAATACGTACTTCTGTCCCAGGTCACCCAAACATTGACCTGTGTCGGTTCCCCACTAGGAACAAAATGTAACTGAGGACGTTGTCAGATGCTTGTCCTCGTCACCCTGAGCTTGTTGGCTGCTATCTAATTCTTATTCTTTCATTTTCTTGCCCGCACGTTCTTGATAGCAGATCACTGACAACAGCCATTGGAAGCTTAGGAAAAGGGTATGTGCCGGGCGCGGTGGCTCACACCTGTAATCCCAGCACTTTGGGAGGCTGAGGTGGGCGGATCACGAGGTCAGGAGATCGAGACCATCCTGGCTAACACGGTGAAACCGTCTCTACTAAAACTACAAAAATTAGCCGGGTGTGGTGGCGGTCGCCTGTAGTCCCAGCTACTCGGGAGGCTGAGGCAGGAGAGTGACGTGAACCCGAGAGGTAGAGCTTGCAGTAAGCAGAGATCATGCCACTGCACTCCAGCCTGGGCCAGAATGAGACTCCGTCTCAAAAAAAAAAAAAAAAAAAGCATGTGTAACGTGAAAAAATGGACACTTTAGCCATCGCCTGACTTTCTGTTGAATTGGGAAAGAGCCTCCTCCCGTCCACATGGGATGGCCTTCCTGATGTGGCTCTCCAAGACCATCCCTGGAGGGCATAAAACCTCACAAATGCATCAGGCCGTGTGCTGGGGATGGGGCATCGTCACGCCAGGTCTGACTAGGAAGGAGGATGGGGAGGCAGGGCTGGGGGCTTTGAGGTCGAGGCGTGGCCGTGGATTCCAGAAAGCCCCTTGGCTGGTGTGCGTGCCTGCCCAGCGGCATCCGTGTATCCTAACACCTGCCCTCCGTGTCCCTGCATCTGCAGGCCATGTCAAAGGACGCCCTGAATCTGGCGCAGATGCAGGAGCAGACGCTGCAGTTGGAGCAACAGTCCAAGCTCAAAGTGAGTGGGGCCGGTGTGGGCGGGGAGGCCGGGGCTTTTCTCTTTTTCTGCGGCTTCTTCTCAGCAACTTGTCAATGAGGATTTACGGAAGCAGGAGGAGTCCGTGCAGAAGCACCATCAGACCTTCTTGGAGTCCATCAGGTGAGCGCTGCCGAGGCCCGGGCCGGCCGCAGCCCTCCTGGTCACACCACTGCTTTCCCCACAGGGCGGCTGGCACCTTGTTTGGGGAAGGATTCCGTGCCTTTGTGACAGACCGGGACAAAGTGACAGCCACGGTAAACATACTCATAAAACAGGGCTGGCAGGTGCCGGTGCGCCAGTGCGGTGTCTCTGCTGCAGGTGGCTGGGCTGACGCTGCTGGCTGTCGGGGTCTACTCAGCCAAGAATGCGACAGCCGTCACTGGCCGCTACATCGAGGCTCGGCTGGGGAAGCCGTCCCTAGTGAGGGAGACGTCCCGCATCACGGTGCTTGAGGCGCTGCGGCACCCCATCCAGGTAGCGGCGCAGGCCTGGCCCTCCCTGAGTGCGTGACCCAATGGTGCTTCCCCTTCCCCTCCAGCAGGTCAGCCGGCGGCTCCTCAGTCGACCCCAGGACGTGCTGGAGGGTGTTGTGCTTAGTGTAAGTCGGTGTGCCTGGGACCGGGGAGGCGCTGTGTCCTCCAAGCCCCTGTCTTCCTCGGCAGCCCAGCCTGGAAGCACGGGTGCGCGACATCGCCATAATGACAAGGAACATCAAGAAGAACCGGGGCCTGTACAGGCACATCCTGCTGTACGGGCCACCAGGCACCGGGAAGACGCTGTTTGCCAAGGTGAGAGTGCCTAGCTGAACAGGTGGGCCAGGCTGTTCTGTCTCCCCTCACTCTTCTTGTCCAGAAACTCGCCCTGCACTCAGGCATGGACTACGCCATCATGACAGGCGGGGACGTGGCCCCCATGGGGCGGGAAGGCGTGACCGCCATGCACAAGCTCTTTGACTGGGCCAATACCAGCCGGCGCGGGTGAGACGTCCCCACAGCATGCACCAGGCCCTCTCACCCAGCTTGGCCTCCCTCTCGTCCACAGCCTCCTGCTCTTTGTGGATGAAGCGGACGCCTTCCTTCGGAAGCGAGCCACTGTGAGTGTCACTAAGCCTCTGTCTGGCCACAGTGGTGCCTAAGGCTGGAACCTTCTCTCTGCAGGAGAAGATAAGCGAGGACCTCAGGGCCACACTGAACGCCTTCCTGTACCGCACGGGCCAGCACAGCAACAAGTGAGGGAGCCCCTCGGGTCCTGGGCCCCCGGCCAGCGTTTCCTTCCCCATCCCCGCCCCGCAGATTCATGCTGATCCTGGCCAGCTGCCACCCCGAGCAGTTCGACTGGGCCATCAATGCCTGCATCGACGTGATGGTCCACTTCGACCTGCCAGGGCAGGAGGAGCGGGCGCGCCTGGTGAGAATGTATCTTAACGAGTATGTTCTTAAGCCGGCCACAGAAGGAAAGCGGTAAGTGTCCCGCCCCACCAGCCCCCGTCCAGTTGGCCGGCCCACTTGGGAACTCCTTCCCCAGGCGTCTGAAGCTGGCCCAGTTTGACTACGGGAGGAAGTGCTTAGAGATCGCTCGGCTGACAGAGGGCATGTCATGCCGGAAGATCGCACAGCTGGCCGTGTCCTGGCAGGTGAGTCAGGCTCGGGTGCACCCACCCAGATGCGGCCTCCCTCAGCTCCCTCTCTCCCCACTAGGCCACGGCGTATGCCTCCAAGGACGGGGTCCTGACCGAGGCCATGATGGACGCCTGCGTGCAAGACTTTGTCCAGCAGCACCAGCAGATGATGCGCTGGCTGAAGGGGGAGAGGCCTGGGCCCGAGGACGAGCAACCCTCATCCTGAGTCCATGGGGAGACCACACCTCACGGAGCCTGGCCGCGGACCCCTCCCACCCCTGCCTTTGCGGCCCCGCACATTTAGGAAATACTCCCCGTAATAAAGTCCCACGGGGGCCGCACCGCTGTGTCTATTGGCTGACACGGGGCGGGGTTTGGGGCCCCCTAACGTCCCCCTGGGGTCAAAGGTGACAGAAAAGGCAGAAGCTGGGGCTTTCTGGAGGATTTAACCACAGAGGGGTGGGCTTCACAGGAGGTGGCTGCCACGGCGGGGCCGGGTGCCCGTGCCCCATCCTGAGGCCGTGCATACGCGGGTGCCCCTTCGCCTCCCTCCCCTCCGCCAGAGCTGCCTGTGGCCAGACACACGGTGGAGGGAAGTGCACGCGAAACAGACACAGCGGCTTCAAATAGATGCCGCCCCTGCCCGCGCTTTGCAGCTAGTCCCTGCAAACCTTGATGATGGGGCTGGGCGCGGTGGCTCACGCCTGGAATCTCAGCGAGGCCAAGGAGAGTGGATCACCTGAGGTCGGGAGTTCCAGACCAGCCTGGCCAACATGGTGAAACTCCATCTCTCCTAAAAAAAAAAAAAAAAAAAAAAAAAAAAAAAAAAAAATTAGCCGGCCGTGGTGGCAAGTGCCTGAAATCCCAGGTACTCAGGAGGCTGAGGCAGGAGAATCACTTGAGCCCGGGAAGTGGAGGTTGCACTGAGCTGAGACCATGGAATTGCACTGCAGCATGGGCAACAAGAGTCAAACTCCCTCTAAAAAAAAAAAAAAAAAAAGGGCCAGGTGGCACATGCCGGTGGTCCCAGCTTCTTGGCTTGGAGGCTGAGGTAGGAGGATCGCCTGAGCATGGGAGGCAGAGGTTGCAGTGAGCCAAGATCGCACCATTGCACTCCAGCCTGGATGATAGAGTGAGACTGTACCTCTAAATAACCAAAACCTTGATTACAGCCATGGGGTGGGGGTGGGGGTCAGGGGCGTCTGACTATGGCTGGGGAACTCATTTGGTTTTTCTCCTCTCTTATTTTTTTGGGTAGAGACAGGGTCCCTTTGTTGCCCAGGCTGGTCTCCAACTCCTGGGCTCAAGCAATCCTCCTGCCTCGGCTTCCTAAAGTGTTGGGATTACAGGCTTGAGCCACCGTGCCTGGTCTGTTTTTTTTTTTTTTTTGGCAATAGAGTCTTGCTCGCCCAGGGTGGAGTGCAGTGGTGTGATCTCGGCTCACTGCAACCTCCACCTTCAGGGTGTCAGGCCTCTGGGCCCAAGCTAAGCCATCATATCTCCTGTGACCTGCACTTATACATCCAGATGGCCTGAAGCAACTGAAGATCCACAAAATAAGTGAAAAGAGCCTTAACTGATGACATTCCACCATTGTGATTTGTTTCTGCCCCACCCTAGCTGATCAATGTACTTTGCAATCTCCCCCACCCTTAAGAAGGTTCTTTGTCATTCTCCCCACCCTTGAGAATGTACTTTGTGAGATCCATCCCCTGCCCGCAAAACATTGTCCCTAACTCCACCGCCTATCCCAAAACCTGTAAGAACTAGTGATAATCCCACCACCCTTTGCTGACTCTCTTTTTGAACTCAGCCCGCCTGCACCCAGGTGAAATAAACAGCCTTGTTGCTCACACAAAGCCTGTTTGGTTGTCTCTTCACACAGATGCAC